CAGGTTCAAGGGATTTTCCTGCCTCAGCCTCCCGAGTAGCTGGGATTACAGGCGCCCACCACCACACCCGGCTAATTTTTGTATTTTTAGTAGAGACAGGGTTTCACTATGTTGGCCAGGCTGGCCTTGAACTCCTGACCTCGGGTGATCCAACCGCCCTGGCCTCCCAAGGTGCTGGGATTATAGGTGTAAGCCACCGCGCCCGGCCCCAGCTCCATTTTCTTTCCCCATGTTAAGGTCATGTAGAGGCTTTTAAGTGCCTGGAGACCCCCATGCCAGGGAGGACCCTGAGAACGGGAAGTGGGGGCTGCATGGAGAGAAGGAGCTAGGGGAACTGTAGGACCTCCTATCAGACTGGGGAAGGCCTGGCTTGGACGCCTGGGTTCCCGTCCTCTGTGCGAGGTACTACAACCCCTGAGTTCCCATTTATGATCTAATGGGGAGCTTGGATGTAAGGGTTCCCGTCCCTGCGGCGGGGGATGGAGATAAGACGCCAGGATCCTGGTCTCTGGAGCTCCTTAGAGAGCTGGATCCTGGTCCCTGACGAGGGAGGTGTATGTCCCCCTTTTAAGGCGGGTTGGGTTTGGATGCGAAGTCCCAGCCCTGTGGGGGGAGAGTGTGCTGACACTCAGGAGTTCTCTCCCGGAAAGGGAGGGTCTCGAATTCTGGATTTGTGTCCCTGGAGGAAGCACTGACGTGAGTCTTCACTCGTACATGGGGCTCGGCTGCAGGGTACCTGTCTTGTCCCGAGGGGCTGCTGGGGCACTAACTGCCTCCTGAAGGGGTGTAGACAGTGCCCGGACTCCGCTGTTCCCCTTTTGGAGTGGGGTAGCTCCGATCCGAGGTGCTACATTCTGACCCCCGACGTTACCGTGGGGCAAGGGAACTCGGACCCCAGGGTAGCTTGGCCCCCTACCAGGGAAAGGCGAGCAGGGCGGGTCCGGGGGCGGAGACGCGGCGGGCGGGGCTCCGGCAGACCCCGCCCCCGCCCGCAGCGCTGGTCGCGCGTCTCCAAGTCTGCGAGGCCGAGGTGGGCGCCGAGAGCTGGGCGCCACAGCCCGCGCGTCCCGCTGCGCCCCGCGCGCCCCGGGGTCTATGGAGCTGCCCCTCCGCGCCGCCCGGCCGGCCCCACGCCGCGCCCGGAGCCTGCTCTGCGGCCAAGTAATCGGACTGGCGGTCCTGCGGGTAGGGGAAGCTTGCGGGCTGGCAGGAGGGGGTAAGCGTTGCCCCTGGCCCCCTCCCGCTGCAGGAGACTCGGGGCTCGGAGCCCGCCTGAGCGAGCCCCCCGGAGATGGCGGCCCCCTATCCCGGCAGTGGCGGCGGAAGCGAGGTCAAATGCGTGGGAGGCCGCGGCGCCAGCGTCCCCTGGGACTTTCTACCCGGGCTGATGGTCAAGGCGCCGTCCGGACCGTGGTGAGCAAAGCCCCGCCCCCCTGGCCGCGGGCCCGCCGACACCTCCTCCGCGCCGCCCGCCCAGCCTGCAGGCGCAGCGCAAGGAGAAGTCCCGGAACGCGGCGCGCTCGCGGCGCGGGAAGGAGAACCTGGAGTTCTTCGAGCTGGCCAAGCTTCTCCCGCTGCCCGGCGCCATCTCCAGCCAGCTGGACAAGGCTTCCATCGTGCGCCTCAGCGTCACCTACCTCCGCCTGCGCCGGTTCGCCGCGCTGGGGGCGCCGCCCTGGGGGCTGAGAGCCGCGGGGCCGCCAGCTGGCCTCGGTGAGTGCTCATGCGCGGGGCGAGGGTCCCGGACTAACAGGCTTCATCCTTCCATCTGCCCCAGCCCCAGGCCGCCGCGGCCCCGCAGCGCTGGTCTCCGAAGTCTTCGAGCAGCACCTGGGAGGTCACATCTTGCAGGTGAGTGAGGCCCCTTCCCTGCCTGCCGCTCCTCCTTCCCCCTCCCTGTCTCTCCCGGCTCTAGTCCCTGGATGGCTTTGTGTTCGCCTTGAACCAGGAAGGAAAATTCCTCTACATCTCAGAGACAGTCTCCATCTATCTGGGTCTCTCACAGGTAAGGGACCCCCAGTGGACCTGGATTGGCTCCCGCCCCCTGCATTCCCCTCCTTCGCCGGCAGGTGGAGATGACGGGCAGCAGCGTCTTCGACTACATTCACCCTGGGGACCACTCAGAGGTGCTGGAGCAACTGGGGCTGCGGACGCCGACGCCCGGCCCCCCAACCCCGCCCTCCGTCTCCTCTTCCTCCTCCTCTTCCTCTTCGCTTGCAGATACCCCCGAGATCGGTAATTCTAAGGGCTCCTAAAGAATGAAGTCTACCCCATAACCTTCCTTCACTCTCTGTCCCAGAGGCCAGCCTCACCAAGGTGCCCCCCTCCTCCCTGGTCCAGGAGCGCTCCTTCTTTGTCCGCATGAAATCCACGCTCACCAAGAGGGGGCTGCACGTCAAGGCCTCAGGGTACAAGGTGGGTGTGAGCAGTCAGGCTCCTGTATTCCAGTCCCTCCTCCAACCATGCCCACCACCAGCAGGTCATCCACGTGACTGGGCGCCTTCGGGCCCACGCCCTGGGCCTTGTGGCCCTCGGGCACACGTTGCCCCCGGCCCCCCTGGCTGAGCTGCCACTCCATGGACACATGATCGTCTTCCGTCTCAGCCTGGGTCTCACCATCCTTGCTTGTGAGAGCAGGTACCGGGGTTGGGGGCTGTGGCGGGTGGATTGGACTCCTCCCCTCTTCTCTGTCACCCCCCAGAGTCAGCGACCACATGGACCTGGGGCCCTCAGAGCTGGTGGGCCGCAGCTGCTACCAGTTTGTCCACGGACAGGACGCCACGAGGATCCGCCAGAGCCACGTGGACTGTGAGACCCACCTCCACCCACCAAGCCTGCCTACCACCCCCCAGACCCGAGCATCCCACTCCCTGGTCCCTGGAAGTCCTTCTTCAGGGCTGCCCACAGTCCCTCCTGCTGCACCTACAGCTCCAGGGACTCCGTTTAGCATTGGAAGAGCAGCAAGGAGACTGAGTGATGCCTCAGGATGTGTGTGTGGGGGGGGGGTCTGGGGGGCTGTGCCCCTTCCCATCTCTCCCTGGGCTGGGCCCAGTGCTGGACAAGGGTCAGGTGATGACTGGTTACTACCGTTGGCTGCAGCGTGCCGGGGGCTTCGTGTGGCTGCAGTCTGTGGCCACAGTGGCTGGGAGCGGGAAGAGCCCCGGGGAGCACCATGTGCTTTGGGTCAGCCACGTGCTCAGGTGAGGGCTGTGCCCACCCCTCCTGCAGGGCACTGGCTCCTAACCGCATCCATCTTCTCCCCAGCCAAGCCGAGGGTGGCCAAACTCCTTTGGATGCCTTCCAGCTTCCAGCCAGCGTGGCCTGTGAGGAGGCATCCAGCCCGGGGCCAGAGCCCACAGGTGAGCCCCACCTCCCACCTTGGCCCCTGGGAACACACAGGCCCTCAGCATCTTCCTCTTCCAGAGCCGGAGCCTCCGACGGAAGGGAAGCAGGCTGCCCCAGCGGAGAACGAGGCCCCCCAGACCCAGGGCAAACGCATCAAAGTGGAGCCCGGCCCGAGGGAAACCAAAGGCTCCGAGGACAGTGGCGACGAGGATCCCTCCAGCCACCCGGCCACACCGAGGCCCGAGTTCACCTCTGTCATCCGGGCAGGGGTCCTGAAGCAGGATCCGGTGCGGCCATGGGGCCTGGCGCCTCCCGGGGACCCCCCGCCCACCCTCCTGCACGCGGGCTTCCTGCCGCCGGTGGTGCGGGGCCTGTGCACACCCGGCACCATCCGCTACGGCCCCGCGGAGCTGGGCCTGGTGTACCCGCACCTGCAGAGGCTGGGTCCGGGCCCCGCGCTCCCGGAGGCCTTTTACCCGCCCCTGGGCCTGCCCTACCCGGGGCCCGCGGGCACCAGGCTGCCGCGGAAGGGGGACTGAGGACTGGCAGAGCTGCCGGCGCCGGACCCTGCGACAACCGGGGTCCCCCAGGACAGTAGGCCCGGCTCTGCCCGTAGCCCTGAGAATTAAACGCCGGCTCTCCCTGCAGTGGTTTGGGCTCCGGGCTGTGAGCTCCTCTGTCCATTTCTGTCTCCC